GGAACCAATGGATTGGTTACACCGTGTTACCAAGTCCTCAGGAGGGCAAACTGAAAAGCTGCAAGCACTGCCCGGCCAGTGTTCGATTGCTTTTGGTGGACTAGTGCGTCTGAGTAGCCATCTGTAATGTCAACATGTGGCAGAAAGTTTCTCCGCACCTCCCTCGCCCCAGCTCCACTCACCACTTAGTGTATGTTTTAAAGCAATAAAGCGATGGGTCTGCTTAGAGGGGGTTCTAAAGAGAAAGATAAACACGGGCTTTATTAAGTATACAGCAGGGCAATGTGACGGGCGACCACGAAGGGAACTCAGGGAGCCTCTCAGCAGCCCGGCCTCCTTTCGTAACAAAACTGGAGTCAACCCGATCATTTTAGGGGCGCTGGGTGGAAGGCTGGCTTTTCCAGCCAAGGCAGGATGTGCTGGCTTTTTCTCTGGAGGTGTCCAAGAGCGCAGAGAGAGTGTCTAATGGTGACTTCGGATTCTGGCCACTCGGGCTCTCCCTGGGTGACAGAGAGAGTGTTCCCTGCTGCTTGGTCTCCTTCAGGCGTCAACCAGCGCACGCACTTGGAAACTCTGAACCCGGAGGACGTTCTGTACCTCTCCATGCCCCAGAGCCGTTTGGGGAAGGGCCCACCTTACCCCCCGCCACCCCCGGGGCACAGCAGCTCCCCATCCTCTCGCCCAACACTTGCTAGGTAGTTTGGGGTGTAGAAGCGACCCCAGCAGCAGCGGCACCTTAGGTGCTCGCCGAAGGTGAACGCTGGACCGCCCCGGGAAGGGCTTTGCTCCCGACTTCATCCCGACGCTGGTGCAACGGGAAAAAGAGAGAGCCCGCGCGAGTGGGGCCAGGGCGCGCAGGAGAGGGCGGGCGAGAAAGTGCCCGGCGAGGGCAGGCGCGGGCCGAGGGCGGGGCGGGCGCGGGAGGGCGCGAGAGGGGCGTGGGCGCGGCCGCTCGCTCGGCCGGGTCGGGCCAGGGGGAGGGGCGCTGGGAGAGCGAGAGCGGCGCGCGCGGCAGCCCCGAGGCAGCAGAGCGCGGAGCCGGGAGCGCGGGGAGCGCGGGCCGGCGGCGGCGAGGGAGGACGGGGGCGCAGACGGCCGGCGCGCGGCGCGGCTACCATGGGCGTGCGGTGAGCAGCCGCTCGGGACGACTTCCTCGGCTGCGCGGCGCTCGCGCGGAGCTCCCCGGCCGGCGGTGCGTCCCCACGGTCACCATGAAAGGTAGGGCGGCGGCAGCTCCGCGGGGCTCTGGGGGATTAACATCGTGTCTCTTCTTCTCTCACAGACGACTTCGCAGAGGAGGAGGAGGTGCAATCCTTCGGTTACAAGCGGTTTGGTGAGTCCTAACAAAGCTGTGTTCCTTCTCAGTTACTGTTATTAAAATTTGACTTCTCTTACAGGTATTCAGGAAGGAACACAATGTACCAAATGTAAAAATAACTGGGCACTGAAGTTTTCTATCATATTATTATACATTTTGTGTGCCTTGCTAACAATCACAGTAGCCATTTTGGGATATAAAGGTAAGCATGCTTTCTTTTTTTTCTTCCAAATATGTATACTAATGCATCATTTTCCAAATCTTAGTTGTAGAGAAAATGGACAATGTCACAGGTGGCATGGAAACATCTCGCCAAACCTATGATGACAAGCTCACAGCAGTGGAAAGTGACCTGAAAAAATTAGGTAATCTGTGACAAGACTAAACCATGAAATCCCCAATATAAGTCACAGATATTTCTTATTCCAGGTGACCAAACTGGGAAGAAAGCTATCAGCACCAACTCAGAACTCTCCACCTTCAGATCAGACATTCTAGATCTCCGTCAGCAACTTCGTGAGATTACAGAAAAAACCAGCAAGAACAAGGATACGCTGGAGAAGTTACAGGCGAGCGGGGATGCTCTGGTGGACAGGCAGAGTCAATTGAAAGAAACTTTGGAGAATAACTCTTTCCTCATCACCACTGTAAACAAAACCCTCCAGGCGTATAATGGCTATGTCACGAATCTGCAGCAAGATACCAGCGTGCTCCAGGGCAATCTGCAGAACCAAATGTATTCTCATAATGTGGTCATCATGAACCTCAACAACCTGAACCTGACCCAGGTGCAGCAGAGGAACCTCATCACGAATCTGCAGCGGTCTGTGGATGACACAAGCCAGGCTATCCAGCGAATCAAGAACGACTTTCAAAATCTGCAGCAGGTTTTTCTTCAAGCCAAGAAGGACACGGATTGGCTGAAGGAGAAAGTGCAGAGCTTGCAGACGCTGGCTGCCAACAACTCTGCGTTGGCCAAAGCCAACAACGACACCCTGGAGGATATGAACAGCCAGCTCAACTCATTCACAGGTCAGATGGAGAACATCACCACTATCTCTCAAGCCAACGAGCAGAACCTGAAAGACCTGCAGGACTTACACAAAGATGCAGAGAATAGAACAGCCATCAAGTTCAACCAACTGGAGGAACGCTTCCAGCTCTTTGAGACGGATATTGTGAACATCATTAGCAATATCAGTTACACAGCCCACCACCTGCGGACGCTGACCAGCAATCTAAATGAAGTCAGGACCACTTGCACAGATACCCTTACCAAACACACAGATGATCTGACCTCCTTGAATAATACCCTGGCCAACATCCGTTTGGATTCTGTTTCTCTCAGGATGCAACAAGATTTGATGAGGTCGAGGTTAGACACTGAAGTAGCCAACTTATCAGTGATTATGGAAGAAATGAAGCTAGTAGACTCCAAGCATGGTCAGCTCATCAAGAATTTTACAATACTACAAGGTAAGTCAAAATTCTGAATTTGTATTTGTATTTCATGTTGACACCTTTTTCTTTTATGCTTTAGGTCCACCGGGCCCCAGGGGTCCAAGAGGTGACAGAGGATCCCAGGGACCCCCTGGCCCAACTGGCAACAAGGGACAGAAAGGAGAGAAGGGGGAGCCTGGACCACCTGGCCCTGCGGGTGAGAGAGGCCCAATTGGACCAGCTGGTCCCCCCGGAGAGCGTGGCGGCAAAGGATCTAAAGGCTCCCAGGGCCCCAAAGGCTCCCGTGGTTCCCCTGGGAAGCCCGGCCCTCAGGGCTCCAGTGGGGACCCAGGCCCCCCGGGCCCACCAGGCAAAGAGGGACTCCCCGGCCCTCAGGGCCCTCCTGGCTTCCAGGGACTTCAGGGCACCGTTGGGGAGCCTGGGGTGCCTGGACCTCGGGGACTGCCAGGCTTGCCTGGGGTACCAGGCATGCCAGGCCCCAAGGGCCCCCCCGGCCCTCCTGGCCCATCAGGAGCGGTGGTGCCCCTGGCCCTGCAGAATGAGCCAACCCCAGCACCGGAGGACAATGGTAAGTCCAAGCCCTCCCTCCAGCCAGGGGGATTAATCAATGTTTTCCACTTTTGCATTCCTAGGCTGCCCGCCTCACTGGAAGAACTTCACAGACAAATGCTACTATTTTTCAGTTGAGAAAGAAATTTTTGAGGATGCAAAGCTTTTCTGTGAAGACAAGTCTTCACATCTTGTTTTCATAAACACTAGAGAGGAACAGGTATGCCTGCCACATACTTGGTTGGGGAAAACTAGTCACGCACCACCCCTGCTTTGTTTTTCAGCAATGGATAAAAAAACAGATGGTAGGGAGAGAGAGCCACTGGATCGGCCTCACAGACTCAGAGCGTGAAAATGAATGGAAGTGGCTGGATGGGACATCTCCAGACTACAAGTAAGTACTCAGAAGCTTCCAGATTGGTGGTCCAAATAACATTCAATTTCTGTTTTGCTAAAAGAAATTGGAAAGCTGGACAGCCGGATAACTGGGGTCATGGCCATGGGCCAGGAGAAGACTGTGCTGGGTTGATTTATGCTGGGCAGTGGAACGATTTCCAATGTGAAGACGTCAATAACTTCATTTGCGAAAAAGACAGGGAGACAGGTGAGCAGTAGATGGGATTTAAGAGGGAGCTGAACTAATGCCCATTCTTATTTCTCTCTTTTAGTACTGTCATCTGCATTATAACGGACTGTGATGGGATCACATGAGCAAATTTTCAGCTCTCAAAGGCAAAGGACACTCCTTTCTAATTGCATCACCTTCTCATCAGATTGAAAAAAAAAAAGCACTGAAAACCAATTACTGAAAAAAAATTGACAGCTAGTGTTTTTTACCATCCGTCATTACCCAAAGACTTGGGAACTAAAATGTTCCCCAGGGTGATATGCTGATTTTCATTGTGCACATGGACTGAATCACATAGATTCTCCTCCGTCAGTAACCGTGCGATTATACAAATTATGTCTTCCAAAGTATGGAACACTCCAATCAGAAAAAGGTTATCATTGGTCGTTGAGTTATGGGAAGAACTTAAGCATATACTGTGTAAACAGTGCCATACATTTCTAAAATCCCAAGTGTAGGAAAAATATGCAGACATACAGATATATAGGCCAACTATTAGTAATAATATGAAATATACTTAAAGAGCTTTTAAAACTTTGTATTTTTGTACAAAATATTTGTCTTTTACAATTTTTTTCCTTTTTTTTTTTTTGTCATTTTACCGACATAATACATGGAGCCAAAGAAAACAATAATGGTACTAATAAAAACTCCTAGGGTTTCCTGTCAGATTTAATTCTACCCAGTGGCAAAGAATTTTTTCAATTGTGGCTTTAAAAAAATAATTAAATATACATGTGTATATATATATATATATATATATTTTTTTTTTTTTTTTTTTTTAATGTTTCATTTCCTCAGAGGAACCAATCACTTGGAATGTCTAGAAATATCCTTGCAGATTTTGCCAGTGTCAATCAAGCCTGCACACATGCACAGTGAAGCGGGCTGTGCCTGCCTTGAGCCCATCACCAGCCAACATTCTTGACGTGTGCCTGACCAGACACAGAAGAAATGGGCAACTCAAGACGTGCTTCCACTTCATTTTGGTGGAGTCGGGAGGTGTGGGGGATGGAGAGGCATCTGTTGGGAAGGGCACTGAATCTGGCCTATCTGGAAGGCCCTGTGTCATGGCTGAGCTATGACTGTACTTGGCATCAGATCCCTACAGAGCCAACATTAACTGTCAGGAACGTATGGCGTCACATCAGCCAAAGGCAGAGATGCTAGAAAGATGGGAACCGGCTACGTGTTACCTGGAAAGTTTGTTTTCTTAAGTCATATTCCAAAAACATAACTCCAAGGCATACGCATGATAAAATGCAAGAATAAACTTTTGGCCACTTTGTGGAACTCTTAAAAGAACCTTTCCAGCCGGGCGCAGTGGCTCATGCCTGTAATCCCAGCACTTTGGGAGGCCGAGGCAGGCAGATGACTTGAGGTCAGGAGTTCGAGACCAGCCTGGCCAACGTGGCAAAACCCCATCTCTACTAAAAATAAGAAAATTAGCCGGGTGTAGTGGCACATGCCTGTAATCCCAGCTACTCAGGAGGCTGAGGCAGGAGAATCGCTTGAGCCCAGGAGGCAGAGATTGCAGTGAGCCAAGATCGCACCACTGCACTCCAGCCTCGGTGACAGAGCAAGACTCCATCTCAAAAAAAAAAAAAAAAAAAAAACCTTTCCTCTGAGCCCATCTTCCTTTCGCTCCTTGACTTTCCTTGACTTGCTGTTGGAAAGTCTAATATGAAAAGGGCTGAAACTAGGCATTAAATATAACTGATGCTCAAAGGTAAGATTTCCATCCAACAGATTCCTTCTCCCTCCCAAGGGTCTTCCCAGGCAGTGCTGCTACTTATCCCAAATAAAATGGTAAAAGAATAAAGACAGCCGGGCGCGGTGGCTCACGCCTGTAATCCCAGCACTTTGGGAGGCCGAGGCGGACGGATCACAAGGTCAGGAGATCGAGACCATCCTGGCTAACACGGTGAAACCCCGTCTCTACTAAAAATACAAAAAAAAAATTAGCCGGGCGCGGTGGCGGGCGCCTGTAGTCCCAGCTACTCGGGAGGCTGAGGCAGGAGAATGGCGTGAACCCAGGAAGCGGAGCTTGCAGTGAGCCGAGATCGCGCCACTGCACTCCAGCCTGGGCGACAGAGCGAGACTCATCTCAAAAAGAAAAAAAAAAAAGAATAAAGACAGAGTTTGACTTTCCCACCTGCGAACAAGTGGACTGTACTGCTTTGCCCACAGTCTCCATTCCCCATTCATGCTGTTTTCACAGCCCAGTAATGGCCAACTGCTCAGCACCTGTGTGCCCTGCTGTCAGGCAGGTGGGACCCACAGTCCTCTGGGCCTAAACTGCTGAAGCCTGCACCACAAGGCGGGCACGGCATTCCAACACCTCTTCAGGCTCAACAGCCTTTAGAGGCTACACTGAGTCCTCTTTTTCATGCTCTTCCTGGTTTTCAAGTGTCAATTAAAATTTGTCTTCAGAAGAAACTTGAAAATAAGTATCTGATGCCGTCATCAGGATAGACTAGTATTAGCTTTCGCAGCTGAAGTTATTGCTCTCCCAGCCCTAATAATAACTTACCAAGTGCTTATTATTTATCAGGCACTGGTCCAAGTCCTTCAATCAGATTGTCTCACCTGATCCTCCCAACAGCCCTAGGAAGCAGGTCTTACTACACTCCCCATTTCACAGGGACTGGGGCTTGGGGAGGTGATGCGGTTTCCTGGGTCACTCCATTACTGAGTAGTGAGACAGGATTCAGACGCAAGCTTTGAAAATGTTCTAATTTTCTTTAGAAGGAAGGGCCCTTCTTAATAGCACACTGAATAAAATCAAATGAATAATCACACATTACAAGATGCCTCCTATACGTCTCTATATTTAGCTACTTACATACCAGGTTTCTTTTTTGTTTGTTTTTGTTTTTAAGACAGAGTCTCGCTCTGTCACCCAGGCTGGAGTGCGGTGGCGCGATCTCGGCTCACTGCAATCTCTGCCTCCCAGGTTCAAGCGACTCTCCCGCCTCAGCCTCTGCAGTAGCTTAGGGACTACAGGTGCGTGCCACCATGCCAGGCTAATTTTTGTGTTTTTAGTAGAGACACGGTTTCGCCATTTTGGCCAGGCTGGTCTCAAACTCCTGACCTCAGGTGATCCACCCGCCTTGGCCTCCCAAAGTGCTGGGATTACAGGTGTGAGCCACCGTGCCCGGCCTACACACCAGCTTTCTATTCACCTACACACAACTGATGCTCTTTTGGAGTGGAGAGTTTTAGTAAAATATGATGGGGTCTTCAGGCACCTGAGTTGCTACTTACTACTATGAGAAGATAGAAAATGTTTTTTCCTCTAAACAGCTTTTGAAAGAATGAATGCACAACAAGGCAAAAAATAAAAACTTTCTTTTCCTTTTCTACGATCAATGTTCAACAACTCGTTCCTTCCAATTTG